AATATATTTAAATTACTTAGAAAACACTGTCAATATTAGCATACTGATGTTGTGATTAGTATAGACCTGATATTTATCTACAGGCATTATGTATCATTAGTTCATTCATTTCTCCCAAAATATCAAAAGGTAGGTTCTATTACCACTCCTAAGTACAAGTTCTGAATTTGAGCTAAAGCCCTGCAAAAAAAGGGCTGTCTCCATAGTCCTTGCTCACATAAACTATGTTAGAAAATGTTTTTCTGTTAAATTGTGAATACATTGTAGGTCTAATTTAATAAATCTTATGCTAGCCTATAGTCATGAAGATATTTTCCTAACATAGGTTGTAAATACTGTATTAAAAGGTATTTATATTTGGGTCTATGATGCACCTGCAATTAATTTTATGTGTAATGTGAAGTTAAAGGTACATTTAACTTCCCCCAATGAACATTAATTTCCTAGAACATTGATTGTAAAAGCCATCTTTCTACTAATAACTGCTCTTATTAATTATTTGCATTTATATTATTTTGTCTGTTTTGAGCTTTCCTTTATTTCATTGGTTCACCTTTCTATCTGTGCAAATATTACATTGTCTTAATTACTAAGAGTCTTCATTTAATACAAGAATTTTCCATCCACAGCCCTTTAGCCTATCTACTGTGGTGTTCTAAAAGGAAGAAAGAGGCTAGTAAATCCTGGATACTTTGCTCCTACACCAATATTCCCAGCTGTACCTTGAAATAAAAGGATTTAGAACTTTAGAACATTGCTGTTGTTGCTTATGTCTCTAATGTTCTCTTGAATCTTGACAATCCCCGAACACTGCTCCCCGCTTTATTTGTTTAGTCCAGTCCCAGTGAAATAAATTAGATGTCAAGGCTCCTCATTATGGTTGCCTGGTTTTTGGAACCTGGGGTACTTTGTACTCCTCCAGCAACAGCCAGAGGTGGCAGAGAGCTGTCAGTCATCCCTGGGTGCCTCCTGCGCAAGCGCAGTTGTCCTCCTGCGCCGACCTCGAATGCGGTCCTCCTGCTGCAGACCACGCCCACCAAGGGCTGGCCGCAGCCACTGTAGCTGAGCTCAGAGCCTTCTGTGTGGTTTGCGGGGGCAAGGTCAGCTGCCCCCTGCCCTCTCTCTGGGGCTATTTGAGGAATGCGGCCTTTTTGCATAAGAAAGGCTTTTCTCTACAGTAACTGTGGTCGCTGATCAATGACACCTTCCTGGTAACATTTCATATTGCTTTTTTGGAGGTGGGCGTATCATTGAATATGACTTTTTCTTTAACAGATACTTTGACGAAGGTAATTGGGACTCCCATCAAGTCTCCACACAGCTAGCAGCCACGTGGGGCACTTCTCCAGGTAAGGATTGTCCCTGTTCCACTTATGTTCCTTATATTAGAAATGACTTTTTTTTTTTTTTGAGATGTAGTCTTGCTCTGTTGCCCGGGCTAGAATGCAGTGGCACAATCTCGGCTCACCACAACCTCCGCCTCCCAGGTTCAAGTGATTCTCCTGCCTCAGCCTCCCAAATAGCTGGGATTACAGGTGTCCGCCACCATGTCCAACTAATTTTTGTATTTTTAGTAGAGACAGGTTTCACTGTCTTGGCCAGGCTGGTCTCGAACTCCAGACCTCGTGATCCACCCACCTCGGGTTCCCAAAGTGCTGAGATTACAGGCGTGACCCACCACGCCTGGCCAGGAATGACTGTCAACTATATTTTCTTAACATATGTATTCCTACACAACATCAGTTTTGTAATAGTTTATTTTTGTTTTGTTTTGCAATTTTTTTCTTTTATTGTAAGGAAAGAAGTACATTTTTTCAGCGTGTAAGAATGCAAAAGTAATTATCAGATGTTTGTCACATCTTAACAAAATAGGACCTTATTTTCCTAGATGTTGCTGCATTCAGTCCCTTTCTTGGTATGGTAAAAGCATCAATCAGCCAGGGAGGCAACTATAAATACAGAAGAGCAGTTTCCTACAGATAGTCAACCATGCTACCCCTCTTACTGACTTAATTTTAATATTGGAGCCTGGCACAATTAACCTAGTTTCCTCGTAAACACAAGAACAACGTACTGCAATCAATGTAGGCATATACAGGCTCTTAAAGTTCTGAGAAGCAGCAAGTAAGTTCATCATTTACTAAGATCCTTGACATATATCTTTTTTCTTTACAATTCTCAACCTCAGCATATGTAAGTGGAACTCAGAAGGCAACATTCCCTGAACATACTCTTCCACCAGAATCTCCTCTACAGATTTTTGCTGCCCCTTTTACCAGTGGCTGAATCTACTTTCTCTTATGTAAGTAGAAATTTTATATATCTCCAGCCTCTTCTTTTTTTTTTTTTTTTTTTTTTGGTGACAGGTTTTGCTCCATCACCCAGGCGGAGTGCAGTGGTGCCATCACAGCTTACTGCAGTCTCCACCTCTCAGGCTCAAGTGATTCTCCTACCTCAGCCTCCCGAGTAGCTGGGACCAGAGGTGTGCAACACCACATTTGGCTTTTTTATTTTTACCAAACAAATGCCTCTCTTTTCTGTTTCAGGGATCGCTTACACCTGAGACGAACTACAGAACAGCACGTACCAGAGGTGGAAGTCCAAGTCAAACGCAGAAGGACTGCCTCACTGAGCAACCAAGAGTGAGTACAGACTGTGTTGGGAACAAATGCAATATCATTTATATATATTGTGCTCTTGTTGTAGGTGTCAGTTGTACCCGAGGCGTTCTCAGCAGCAGCAAGTACCTGTGGTGGATTTCCAGGCTGAACTGAGGCAGGCATTCTTAGCTGAGACACCAAGAGGTGGTTAAAGCCATATTGGAGTAGCGAGGAATCTGATTCCAAGCAAAAACCAGGTTAGAGCTAATGCAGCAATGATCAAGAATAAGCAGTGCAGCTTTAACATGCTTTCCTCTGCAGGCTCCATCTACTCTTTGAAGCTTCTGCCCAGCTTGCATTGTTTCTAGGAGAACCTGCGTCATACCTTTATCTATAGCCTTCCCCTAGGTCTTCAGAAGCATCAAGTTTTAACTGTGGACATTGGATTTGGTGGAACAGCAATCATGGTAAGCTGTATGATAAGGCTGAGGGTTGAAATGCTGAACATGACTCTTGTCTTACTGCTTCTAGACTGTTGGCAAGAGTAGCAAGATGCTGCAGCACATTGACTATAGAATGAGATGTATCCTGCAAGATGGCCGAATCTTCATTGGCACCTTTAAGGCTTTTGACAAGCATATGAATTTGATCCTCTGTGATTGTGATGAGTTCAGAAAGATCAAGTAAGGCTGATTTGGGCAAATGGGGGTTGGACTTATCTCACTAAAATTTAATTCTGATTTGTAGGCCAAAGAATGCGAAGCAACCAGAGCGTGAAGAAAAGCGGGTTTTGGGTCTGGTGTTGCTGCGTGGGGAGAACTTGGTATCCATGACTGTGGAGGGGCCACCCCCCAAAGATGTAAGGAAGATGTAGGGCAGGACAGAACTTTATTGATTTTAGGCTATGAATTTTCTTGTTTCAGACTGGCATTGCTCGGGTACCACTTGCTGGAGCTGCTGGAGGCCCTGGGGTTGGTAGGGCAGCTGGTAGAGGAGTACCAGCTGGTGTGCCAATTCCCCAGGCCCCTGCTGGATTGGCAGGCCCTGTCCGAGGAGTTGGGGGACCATCCCAGCAGGTGAGGAACCAGCAGAGGGTTTTATATTATTGCGCTTTGACTGTTTCCCGCCCTGCCTTCTCAGGTAATGACTCCACAGGGAAGAGGCACTGTAGCAGCTGCTGCTGTTGCTGCGACTGCCAGTATTGCTGGAGCCCCAACACAGTACCCACCAGGACGGGGCACTCCGCCCCCACCCGTCGGCAGAGCAACCCCACCTCCAGGTAAGGGATTGGTGAACACGAAGACGAACTTGGAGGCCTTTATTTCTACCATTTTTCACTGTAGGCATTATGGCTCCTCCACCTGGTATGAGACCACCCATGGGCCCACCAATTGGGCTTCCCCCTGCTCGAGGGACGCCAATAGGCATGCCGCCTCCGGGAATGAGACCCCCTCCACCAGGCATTAGAGGTGAGTGGGAGCATAGGGGTTTGATGGTTCAGTCTTTTTCTCAATGTTTCTATTTCCTTTCCAGGTCCACCTCCCCCAGGAATGCGTCCACCAAGACCTTAGCATACTGTTGATCCATCTCAGTCACTTTTTCCCCTGCAATGCGTCTTGTGAAATTGTGTAGAGTGTTTGTGAGCTTTTTGTTCCCTCATTCTGCATTAATAATAGCTAATAATAAATGCATAGAGCAATTAAACTGTGAGGTACTGTTGTATATATTTTTTTGCCTGTTGATTTTGATGAGATCTTAAGTTACTGTGGATGAGGGTGATGCCTATTAAGCAGTTGATTCAAATCATATTCTCTTTAATTCTTAGGATAAAAAGGTTTTCTGCTATCTAACTTTCACTTTGTGCATTGACTGGTGTTGGTTA